AATAAAGTCAAGGGAAAACAGCGTCGCTATGGGACCTGTTACTGGGGCAAGGGGAGGGGTTTTGGGACCTGGGGAGAGGGAGAGTCTGCACGTGACAATGACCCCGGGGCACCAGGGTGGGCGAGACTGAGTGCCCTGCGTGAGTACCTGTGCATCTGTGAATGAGTAACTCATTCCCTGTGTCTTCCCTGTGTCCCAGAGTGGGTGCCCCTGAGCATACAACATCTCCCTGAGTGTACCTGGGACCACGGATATATACAAGCCCTAAGCGTGTACCCACGTGTGTAATTGTGCCCGTGAGTGTATCTATGCCATTGAGCATGTATCCATGAGTGTACATGACCCTAAGGTACTATGTCCACCGCTCATGCATGCACTTGATTTGTTGTTGTTGTTGTTTGTTTTTGTTTTTTTGAGACAGGGTCTCGCTCTATCACCCAGGCTGGAGGGCAGTGGTACGATCATGACTCATTGCAGCCTCGACCTCCTGGGCTCAGGCGATCCTCTTGCCTCCGCCTCCCGAGTAGATGGGATTACAGGTTCACACCACCACACCTGGCTAATTTTTTTTAAAGAAGTGGGAGTCTAGCTATGTTGTCCAGGCTGGTCTCAAACTCCTGGCCTCAAGTGATTCTCCCACCTCCGCCTCCGAAAATGCTGGGGTTACAGGCGGGAGCCACCGCGGGCCACATGGATGCACTTGAGACAATTGAACCCATCCCCAAGGACATAGGAGTGCCTGGAAAAGCCAACAGGTGTGTCCATGTGCAAGGGTATACATTGGCCCATTGTCATACGTGCGCCCTGAGCAGGTGACTAGGCCTGCAAGCGTCCCCTCCAGCGTGGGCCACCCAGAGCCAGCGAGACCCTGGCCACGCGCGGAGCAGCCATCACGGCCGTGGGCCACGTCCCTGGGTCCGGCTCCGCGGACTCGCGCGCCCCCCTGCGGCCGCTCTCAGGCACCGCTGCGCGCGCCCCGCCCACACGCCTGGCCCGTCGAGCGCCTGCGCACGCAGCGCCTTTTACGGCGCCGTAAAGCAGCTCGGCCGAGCAGACTGCTGCGGTTCCTGGTGAGACCCTACCCACCCCCCTGCCCGCGCCGGGCCTCGTCCGCTCCCCGGCCCCTTCCCCGCGGGCGTGTGGGTCCCGGGCTGGGGTCTCGGCGTCCGCGATCCCGAGCCCGCTCGCTTCGGCCCCCCTCAGGAGGCTGCGAGGAGGGTGGGTTTCTCCCCAGTGTAGAGGTACGGGGCGAGGGTCGCGGGGCCCTGACCCTCCTGACACCTGCACTTCCTGGTCTCCCCGCAGGGTGGCGGCGGCATGGAGGCGCGCTTCACGCGCGGGAAGTCGGCGCTGCTGGAGCGCGCGCTGGCGCGGCCGCGCACCGAGGTGAGCCTGAGCGCCTTCGCACTGCTGTTCTCCGAGCTGGTACAGCACTGCCAGAGCCGCGTCTTCTCCGTGGCCGAGCTGCAGTCGCGCCTGGCCGCGCTGGGCCGCCAGGTGGGCGCGCGCGTGCTGGATGCGCTGGTGGCGCGCGAAAAGGGTGCCCGGCGTGAGACCAAGGTGCTAGGCGCGTTGCTCTTCGTCAAGGGCGCCGTGTGGAAGGCGCTCTTCGGCAAGGAGGCGGACAAGCTGGAGCAGGCCAACGATGACGCGCGCACCTTCTACATCATCGAGCGCGAGCCGCTCATCAACACCTACATCTCCGTGCCCAAGGAGAACAGCACGCTCAACTGCGCCAGCTTCACGGCGGGCATCGTGGAGGCGGTGCTCACACACAGCGGCTTCCCTGCCAAGGTCACGGCGCACTGGCACAAGGGCACCACGCTCATGATCAAGTTCGAGGAGGCAGTCATCGCTCGAGACCGGGCCCTGGAGGGCCGCTGACCCTGCCGGAGATAAAGGATACAGAGAGCCCCTCCCCACGTGTGTCTTGTGTCTTGTGTGGCGGCCTTAGATCCACTCAGTACCTTGAGCCACAGCCCTGCCCCAGGCTGGGGAGGGAGGCCAGGTCCGAATGTGTTTACAGTAGAGTGGGGGCGGGTCTGGCCATAGGGTTGGGGGGTTGAGTGAGACCAGGAGTGGTGGGGAGAAATAAACCCGGCAAAAGGAGTTGGTGGGAAATGCTGGCAGGTTCTGGAATCACGGTTGGAGGCTGTCTGCAGGCTGGAGGGGGCATGGGGTCCTGGGAGACGCATCAGGCTGAGACAGACGCCTTTAGACTGGGGGTGGGCAAACTGCGCAAAGTGCCAGATGGGCAATATTTTATGCCATGTGGTCTTTATTATTATTTTTTTTATTTGTTGAGATAGAGTCTTGCTCTGTCGCCCAGGCTGGAGTGCAGTGGCACCATCTCACCTCACTGCAAACCTCCACCTTGGGTTCACGTGATTCTCCTGCCTCAGCTTCCCAAGTAGCTGGGATTACAGGTGCCTCCCACCACACCCGGCTAATTTTTGTATTTTTAGTAGAGATGGGGTTTCACCATGTTGGTCAGGCTGGTCTCGAACTCCTCATCTCAGGTGATCCGCCCACTTCAGCCTCCCAAAGTGCTGGGATTACAGGCGTGAGCCACTGCTGTGCCGCCATGTGCTCTTGCCCCATTACTCCGCTGATGTACTGAATGCAACCACAGACAACATGTAAAGGAGTGGGTGTCACCGTGTGCCTAGAAAACAGGCAGAGGGAGATTGTTTGCCTTCTTCCCTCATTTATTATATTTTTCAGAGACAGGGTTTTGTTCTGTCGCCCAGGCTGGAGTGCAGTGGCAGCATCTCGGCTTCGGCTCACTGCAAGCTCCGCCTCCCGGGTTCATGTCATTCTCCTGCCCCAGCCTCCCGAGTAGCTGGAACTACAGGTGCCCACCACCACACCTGGCTAATTTTTCGTATTTTTAGTAGAGACGGGGTTTCACCATGTTAGCCAGGATGGTCTCGATCTCCTCACCTCGTGATCTGCCCACCTCGGCTTCCCAAAGTGCTGGGATTACAGGCGTGAGCCATGGCGCCCAGCCATGCCCAGCTAATTTTTAAAAAATTTTTGTAGAGATGGGGGCTCTTATTAGGTTGCCCAGGCTGGTCTCAAACTCTTGGCCTCAAGCAATCCTTCCACCTTGGCCTCCGTAAGTGCTGGGGTTACAGGCGTGAGCCAAATCAAAGTGTGTTCTGTAGATCAGCAGTAGCAGCATCAACTGGGAGTTGGTCCATAATGCAGTCTCAGGCCCACCCCAGAGCTGCTGAATCTGAGGGTGCATTTTAGCGAGGCCCCCAGGGGATTCCTGGGGACCTTAGATTGAGATGCAGGCTTTAGGGTATCAGAATCACCAGGAGGGGCCACGTGCGGTGGCTCACGCCTGTAATCCCAGCACTTTGGGAGGCTGAGGCAGGTGGATCACCTGAAGTCAGGAGTTCGAGACCAGCCTGGCTAACATGGCAAAACCCCGTCTCTACTAAAAATAGAAAACATTAGCCGGGTGTGGTGGCACATGCCTGTAATCCCAGCTACTTGGGAGGCTGAGGCAGGAGAATCGCTCCAACCCGGGAGGTGGAGGTTGCAGTGAGCCGAGATTGCACCATTGCACTCCAGCCTGGGCAACAAGAGCGAAACTCCATCTAAAAAACAAAAAGGTCAGGCGCGGTGGCTCACGCCTATAATCCCAGCACTTTGGGAGGCCGAGGCAGGCGGATCACGAGGTCAGGAGTTCGAGCCAGCCTGGCCAATATGGTGAAACCCTGTCTCTACTAAAAATACAAAAATTAGCTGGGCATGGAGGTGCATTCCTGTAGTCCCAGCTACCTAATTTTTTGTATTTTTAGTAGAGATGAGGTTTCACTGTGTTGGCCAGTCTGGTCAATACTTTAAAGTTAATTTTAAAGTCCAGGATGATACAAACACATTTCCCTTGTTAAAAAAATTTTAAAATAAGTGGGGTGCAGTGGTGCACACCTGGAGTCCCAGCTATTCAGGAGGCCGAGGCAGAAGGATCGCTTGAGGCCAGGGGTTGGTGTCCAGCCTGGGCAACATAGTGAGACCTTGTCTAAAAGAATTTGAAATAAGGCCAGGCGTGGCGACTTATGTCTGTAATCCCAGCACTTTGAGAGGCCGAGGTGGGCAGATCACTTGAGGCCGGAAGTTTGAGACCAACCTGGTCAACATGGCAAAACCCATCTTTACTAAAAATACAAAAATTAGCTGGGCGTGGTGGCAGGCACCTGTAATCCCAGCTACTTGGGAGGCTAAGGCAGGAGGATCACTTAAACCTGGGAGGCGGAGGTTGAAGTGAGCCAAGATCACACCACTGGCACTCCAGCCTGAGCAACAGAGTGAGACCCTGTCTTAAAAAAGAAAAAAAAAGTAATGTATTACACCTCAGGCAATTTTCCTTTCCCTTTTTGTTCACCACACTTGGTTCCTGATAACTCCTCCTCTCCCCCAAGGAAAGTTCTTCCAGATTTTTTGGGGGAACCATGATCCAATCTTCCCTGCTTCCTTTCCACCGCCCCCCAGAATGTGAACAGACAGGTCTGTTCAGAAAAGGAACTGCAGGGACTGTCAGCTGGGCTCCCCTCACTGGTTATGAGAAGGGCCAAAGGGGTCGGTGTCACCTCTAGATTTGTTTAGGATGCTCTGTTGGACTGCCTGGTGGACCAGGGCTGAGGGCTTGGTCAGGGCAGTCTCAGCCATCCTAGCAAGAGGCATTGAGCAGGGTGGGCTTCAGCACACTGGGGAGAAGGTGGCGTCTCTAGGATGAATGAAACCATTGAGCAACCACCACACATAGCCCCAGGGCTGATCCTGGAATAGCTGTTGGCTGTTGGAGGTGGAGGGAGGCGCCGGGAGAGGGCTTGGGCAGGATGATAGCCTGAATCTGGAATGAGGGGGAGGCGTCTAGGGGGCCAGCAGATGCACAGGTCTTGGGGTTTGGGGTCTGGAGTTCTGGAGGGAGGTCTGGGCGTCTGCACAGACACAGAAACCACAGTCCTGGATGGGGGACGGAGGGAGGGGAACATGGTGTCTGAGAAGCTGGATTTCAGAGCAAAATGCAGGACGCTTTGGGCTAAGCAGCCCCAGGCAGGTCCTCTGAGACCCTGGCGAGAGGGGCTTCCAGGGCCGGCCAGGGCAGGGGCCATTCTTCTGTCCAGAGGCGGGGCTGTGAGGGATGTCAGAGAAATCGGGAGGGAGGAAGAGGGGCTGCGGGAATTTGTAAGCTGGGAGTGCAGGGCCCAGGGTCTGTTCCCACGCCCCATCCCCACCGGCCACCGAGGGTGAGTTAGGGGGCTTGAGGAGAAGGGAAAACGTTTGAACAAGCTGTAGGGTTATGAGGCTGGGCCCGGGGTTGGGGCAAGGGAGGATGAAGAGAAAGAAGAGCCTGTGGTTCGGCAGCTTCTGATCACAGCAGCTCTAACTTACGGTGCTCTGGGCTGCAAGGAAGGTCTTCCCCTGGACCCTCCAGGTGGGTGGGTGAGAGGAAGAGGAGGAGGAGGAGCCAGGCACCAGCCCTTGGTGAGCTGGGCAAGCAGCATCAGCTCATTTCACAGGCAGGTTCCAAAAGAAGTCATGTGCCCATGGTCACACAGATTAATTATTATTATTATTATTATTTAGAGATGGAGTCTCACTCTGTCGCCCAGGCTGGAGTGCAGTGGTGCGATCTCAGATCTCAGCCTCCTGGGTTCAAGCAATTCTCCTGCTTCAGCCTCCTGAATAGTTGGGACTATAGGCATCCGCCACCACACCCAGCTAATTTTTGTATTTTTAGTGGAGACGGGGTTTCACCATGTTGGCCAGGCTGGTCTGGAACTCCTGACCTCAAGTGATCTGCCCGCCTTGGCCTCCCAAAGTGCTAGGATTACAGGCGTGAGCCACCGCACCTGGCTGGCTTTTTCTCTTTTCTTCTTCTTTTTTTTTGAGACAGGTTCTCACTGTCGCCCAGGCTGAGAGCAGGGGCACAATCCTCCCACCTCGGCCTCCCAAGCAGCTGGGACCAAGTTGCCCATCACTACACCTCTAGTTTTTGTATTTTTTGTAGAGATGGGGCCTCACTATGTTGCCCAGGCTGGCCTCAAACTCCTGAACTCAAGCAGTCCTCCCACCTCAGCCTCCCAAAGCGCTGGGATGACAGGCATGAGCCACTGTGCGCAGCTGGCTTTGGCCTTTTATCTGAGCTGGAGGAAACTTCTGGAAAGGGGGCAGTGAAGAGAGAGCCCCGGGCGGAGGTGACTGCTCCAGTCGAGGCAGTGGCAGAAGGGGTGAGCAGTGAGTGATTGTGAGCGCCGTTTGACAGCAGAGCCCACTGGCATTTCTTATGGTCTTGGACCTGGAGGTGTTGTCAGGGGAAAGGGAAGAGGTGCAATGACCCCAGTGTTGGCCTGAGCCACTGGTAGAGGAGTGTGGAGAGGGGACCCTGTGCTCCTGGCCTCCCTCCCGTGGCCTCCGGCATGGGTCGACCTTGGCCGAGCGTGAGGCTGGTGCCACCTCAGCCTCCCAGACCCTGAGTAGGGTTAACACCTCCAGACCCGAAATGGCCTCCGGTTGACCGGGCCCACTCCCCATCAGCCTGTCCAGCCAGCCAGCACTTACTGAGTGCCTTCTGTGTACTAAGCCCTGCTCTGGGTACTTCCATGAGTCAACTCACGCCCTCCCGGCCTCAGGGTGATCCACCGCCTTCCCCTACAGTATTCCAAGGGGCCATTGGACCTCAGAGGCTTCATGTCCTGCACATTCTCCGTGTCATAGAGCAGGAAAAAATAAAAACGGGAGATCGAATTCTACTTCAGTTGCTCCTCAATTTGTTTCTTTTTTC